AAGCTGGGCACAGCGAAGATCAAAGGCCTGGGACTGGAGGGACTTGGCCTGTTTGAGGAAGGCTGAGGGGGTGGAGCCCGGGAAAGAGTGAGTGAGGACAGGCCAGGGGGAAGGAGGTGGTGCGGCAGACCAAACAGTGCAGGCAGCCGGGCGGTGGCTCACACCTGTCATCCCAGCACTTTGGGAGGCCGAGGTGGGTGGATCACCCGAGGTCAGGGGTTTGAGACCAGCCTGGCCAACATGCTGAAAATCCGTCTCTAATAAAAATACAAAAATTAGCCGGGCGTGGTGGCGGGTGCCTGTAATCCCAGCTACTTGGGAGGCTGAGGCAGGAGAATCGCTTGAACCCAGGAGGCGGAGGTTGCAGTGAGCCAAGATGGCACCGCTGTACTCCAGCCTGGGCAACAGAGCAAGACTCCATCTCAAAAAAAAAAAGAAAGAAAGAAAGAAAGAAAGAACGAAAGAAAGAGAAATTCCAGGGTAGGTGGGGTGCAGACGGGACCCTCACGGCAATAGGGAATCACGGCAGGTTCTGGAGCCCAGTGGCTAAGCTTCCTCTGAGGGGCTTCCTCTGAGGGCCACATAAGGAATGGGCCTGGGCTGGGCTGTGGCAGATGTCCAGGTGCAGATGGTGGCGGCCTGGACTAGGGGTGGGGGACGGGGGGCAGAGGAGGCGATGGTAGCTTCCAGAAGGTTCCACACGGAACAACCTGCTGCACTTGGGGTGCCCCTGCGTTTATTGCACGGCACGGCCGTCTCCGCAGGCTCACCCAGGCCGTGGGGACAGGAGGTCCTCGGACACGAAGCGCCCGGGATGCGCACGGAGGGGTTCTGCACCCGCGCTCCCAGTGTCCCCGCACCTGCGCCCACGTGGCCTCTCACACCTGCGGCCCCAGCCGCCGCGCACGCGGCCCAGCGCAGCCCCCGCGCGCCCCCGCCAGGCGCGCCGAGGAGACCGGCGGGCGGTTGCGCGCGGCGGCGGCGCGCACGGCGGAGCCCGGGAGGCGGCGGCGGCGGCGGCGGCGGCGGCGGCGGCTGCTCGTGTCGGCTCCGGGCGGCCCCCGCGCCGCAGCCCGCGCCGTGTCCGCGGCGGAGCCGCCCAGGTGAGTGGCCGTGCCGGGGCCCGGCGTGGGGCGCTAACGCTGCCCGCTCCCCGCCCGCCCGCAGGTGCGCAGGAGGATGGTGGCGCGGCCCTAGGCCCACGCTCCGCACCATGACCTGCTGGCTGTGCGTCCTGAGCCTGCCCCTGCTCCTGCTGCCCGCGGCGCCGCCCCCGGCTGGAGGCTGCCCGGCCCGCTGCGAGTGCACCGTGCAGACCCGCGCGGTGGCCTGCACGCGCCGCCGCCTGACCGCCGTGCCCGACGGCATCCCGGCCGAGACCCGCCTGCTGGAGCTCAGCCGCAACCGCATCCGCTGCCTGAACCCGGGCGACCTGGCCGCGCTGCCCGCGCTGGAGGAGCTGGACCTGAGCGAGAACGCCATCGCGCACGTGGAGCCCGGCGCCTTCGCCAACCTGCCGCGCCTGCGCGTCCTGCGTCTCCGTGGCAACCAGCTGAAGCTCATCCCGCCCGGGGTCTTCACGCGCCTGGACAACCTCACGCTGCTGGACCTGAGCGAGAACAAGCTGGTAATCCTGCTGGACTACACTTTCCAGGACCTGCACAGCCTGCGCCGGCTGGAAGTGGGCGACAACGACCTGGTATTCGTCTCGCGCCGCGCCTTCGCGGGGCTGCTGGCCCTGGAGGAGCTGACCCTGGAGCGCTGCAACCTCACGGCTCTGTCCGGGGAGTCGCTGGGCCATCTGCGCAGCCTGGGCGCCCTGCGGCTGCGCCACCTGGCCATCGCCTCCCTGGAGGACCAGAACTTCCGCAGGCTGCCCGGGCTGCTGCACCTGGAGATTGACAACTGGCCGCTGCTGGAGGAGGTGGCGGCGGGCAGCCTGCGGGGCCTGAACCTGACCTCGCTGTCGGTCACCCACACCAACATCACCGCCGTGCCGGCCGCCGCGCTGCGGCACCAGGCGCACCTCACCTGCCTCAATCTGTCGCACAACCCCATCAGCACGGTGCCGCGGGGGTCGTTCCGGGACCTGGTCCGCCTGCGCGAGCTGCACCTGGCCGGGGCCCTGCTGGCTGTGGTGGAGCCGCAGGCCTTCCTGGGCCTGCGCCAGATCCGCCTGCTCAACCTCTCCAACAACCTGCTCTCCACGTTGGAGGAGAGCACCTTCCACTCGGTGAACACGCTAGAGACGCTGCGCGTGGACGGGAACCCGCTGGCCTGCGACTGTCGCCTGCTGTGGATCGTGCAGCGTCGCAAGACCCTCAACTTCGACGGGCGGCTGCCGGCCTGCGCCACCCCGGCCGAGGTGCGCGGCGACGCGCTGCGAAACCTGCCGGACTCCGTGCTGTTCGAGTACTTCGTGTGCCGCAAACCCAAGATCCGGGAGCGGCGGCTGCAGCGCGTCACGGCCACCGCGGGCGAAGACGTCCGCTTCCTCTGCCGCGCCGAGGGCGAGCCGGCGCCCACCGTGGCCTGGGTGACCCCCCAGCACCGGCCGGTGACGGCCACCAGCGCGGGCCGGGCGCGCGTGCTCCCCGGGGGGACGCTGGAGATCCAGGACGCGCGGCCGCAGGACAGCGGCACCTACACGTGCGTGGCCAGCAACGCGGGCGGCAACGACACCTACTTCGCCACGCTGACCGTGCGCCCCGAGCCGGCCGCCAACCGGACCCCGGGCGAGGCCCACAACGAGACGCTGGCGGCCCTGCGCGCGCCGCTCGACCTCACCACCATCCTGGTGTCCACCGCCATGGGCTGCATCACCTTCCTGGGCGTGGTCCTCTTCTGCTTCGTGCTGCTGTTCGTGTGGAGCCGCGGCCGCGGGCAGCACAAAAACAACTTCTCGGTGGAGTACTCCTTCCGCAAGGTGGATGGGCCGGCCGCCGCGGCGGGCCAGGGAGGCGCGCGCAAGTTCAACATGAAGATGATCTGAGGGGTCCCCAGGGCGGACCCTCCCCTCCCCTCCCCCGCGGGCCGGCCGCTCGCGTGTCCACCTATGCATTTCCCGGAGGGGAAGGGGACGGCTGCACGGCGCTCCCCAGGCAGAACTTCCCCTTTTTTTGTAGACGCCCAACCGCAGGACTGTTTTTCATCAGCATGCGTCTTTTTTGCAGTTTCTCAAGCGTTTTCTAAAGATTTCAACCCGTCTTCCTGTCCCTGCTATGGTGGCTGAGCTGGGGGGTGGGGGTGCGGGCTGCAAGGATGGGGGGATGGGCTCCCGTCTACCAACCCGGGGTGGCTGGGGGCGCTCAGAGACCCCAGGATCCTCAGGGCCCGCAATTCACACCCAGGAGGCACAAGACTGCTGCCCCCAAGCCCTGGGCTTCCGCTCCCCCAGCCCTTTGTACACAGATCGCATCGGGGAGACGGTGGACACCCGGGTCCCACAAAGGGCCCCACAGCCCCAAGGGGAGGGTGCGCAGAAAGTCTGCATTGCTCACACCTGGCCGTCCTACACCTCACACCCAGAGACACACTCACACCTGGAACCCAATCACACAGGTGCAACACACCTCACACCCAGCCGACACTAAAACCAGACCCGGGGCACCAGAGCTGACCGCAGGGGGCAGGCAGGGCTCTCGTGAGAGCAAAGCTCACACCCGGGACAGGCGCAACTCACACCCGGGACACACAGCTCACACCCAGGACACACACAGCTCACACCCAGAACACACAGCTCACACCCGGGACACACAGCTTACACCCGGGAAACACAGCTCACACCCGGGACACACAGCTCACACCCGGAACACAGAGCTCACACCCGGGACACACAGCTCATACGCAGGACACACTCAGCTCACACCTGATACAAGGACAGCTCACAGTGGAACACACAGCTCACACCCGGGATACAGCTCACACCCAGGACACACTCAGCTCACACTGGAACACACAGCTCACACCCAGAACACAGAACTCACATCTGGGACACACACAGCTCACACCCGAGACACACACCCTCACACCCAGCTGACACTAAAACCAAGCCCTGGGCACCAGAGCTGACCACAGAGGCAGGCAGGGCTCTCGTGAGAGCACAGCTCACACCAGGGACATGCTCAGTTCACACCTGGGACAGGCACAACGCATAACTGAGACACAGCTCACACCTGGGACACAGAGCCCACCCCAGCGCCTGCTCAGCTGAGCATCTCCCAGCCGACCTCGGGGCCTGGGCTCAGGTCTTGCTGAGGACCCAGCACACACGGTGGTCACAGTCAGGGGTCCACACGCCCTGTCCTCCGTCCTCCCCACAGCCCAGCAGGGCTGTCCACAAGAAGGAGCCATCACCCCAGCCCTCCGCCTCCCTCCGCTGCCACGTGCTTCCCAGAACAGCAGGCAAGAGAGGGCCACCCCACAAGGGAGAGGTGGCCACCCTGCCCCGGCCCAGAACCATGGCTTCTGGGGTGCTGAGTGTCCTTCCAAATGGGTCTACTGGAGGGACTTTTGCCCCTAGGTACACATGACCTCTGAGCCGGCCTCAGACAAGCCCTGAGCGTGGCCCCATCATGGCCGGCCCTGCTGACCCGTGGCTCAGGTGGGGAACGAGACCAAAGAGCACAGGGGGTTCCCGGGGATCCCGGCTACGTGCGGTGCAGTGTAGTGACAAGAACAAGGCCGGAACAAGGGCTTCACCCTGCAGGGAGGCCTGGACCCGGGTCCTCGGGAGAAGGTGATGGAGGAAGCTGGGTCTCTGCACCTGCAGAGGTGGGGCAGATCCAGGACCAAAGCTGGGGTCACAGGCCGACTGCAGCTCTGGTCAAGGAAGAGCTTCCCTGAGGTCACCGCCCGGTTGCTCTGCAGATGGTGGGCATCCTGTCACGGGGGGCAAACAAGCAGGAGCTGAGGTTTTGCAGAAGGATTCAGGCACCAGACCGGGACCACAGGGACCATCTGTGACCTGGCCTCCTCACAGCCAGTTCTTGCCCCTCCCCTCCACATCCTCCAGAGGACAGTTAGGACATTGCTGGGGGCAGGGACAGGAACCACTGTTGGGCCAAAACCTCAGCCAGAAAGGGGCTTGGCTGCCAACCAAGAGGTTAGGACAGACCCTCCAGGACTTTGCGGGAAGGGCTCAAAAGCAGCTCTGCTCCTGCCCGGCTATGTGATCTCAGCTGGTGACTGAAGACCACCTAGACCATCAGTGTCCTCATCTGTAAAATGGGTCTGAGGGTCAAACCTATTACCCTGTATTCAGAGGCCAGGCCTGCAGATGAGCTTGATGGCTTGACTTGGATCCTGGATCCCTGAAGACTGCTCTGAGATCGATCAGCCAGAGAGAAACAGAGAGAAAGCTGGCTCAGCCCTGAAGGCTTTGAGCAAAAGTTTCAGAAGGAGCTGGAAGGAGACAACAGCCCGTTCTCCCTGAGCTGTGGCCGGGAGGGCCCAGGCCAGCACCACGATGTACAGATGGCCCAGGGGGCTCGACATGAGTGAGGGCTGAAGTTCGTGCAACCCCAACCGCCACCCCTGAATTGGGCAGAACCAATTTTTTTCTTAGCACCTGTCTGACTCTGCTTACCATGACAACCCCAAGGGCCCCCCAGAATTGATATCCAAGTGCCTTTAGCCTATCAAAGACAGGAGGGGGTGCATTCTCGGCCAGGTTAGGGTTCACAGAGCATCCGTATATTAGGATTTCCCAGCCCCCTGAGCCCCCCACCCCATCCCAACATGAACTAAGACCCCTCAGCACCCCCACCCCTCATCCTGCTGTATTTGGTTCAAATCCAATAAAAATGGAACCGATTTAATAACAAACTTCAGATTTTGTTCTTACTCCCATGGGAGCA